GATAATATTGCACCTTTAAGCTAACAAGTAAAAAGCTGATCCTCTGGGTTGATGTTGTCTCATGCTAGGGCTCTAGGCAGAGTGGGCTGGAGTTCAGTCCCCAGCCATCTTCTTAGCAGGGCATTCTAGATGTTTAATCTTTTATGTTGACGTGTTGATATCACTTCCATTAGCCATTTGTTAGAATTACTAAATTAAATTTACATAATTCAAGGATCTAAAAAGACCAGAAGTTCAGTCAGAGCCATTTTTCTGAGATATTTCTGCATCCCTCTGAAGAAGATAATTTGTCCAAACTTAACAAAAACAGGTGTTAAAATTGAGTACGTTCTGAGAATACTCAGACTTTTTTTAAGACTTTTTTTAGTCTCAAACCCTACATGAAATACAATCCCTTAAATCTTCCAATCTTAGAGCTAGAAGAAAAGTCGAGCACCCTCACTTTACCCAGAGGCAATTTTGTGCCCCAGATGACAAAGCTCTTAGATCTACTCATTTGCTTATGGCTCCACCAGTACTTCTAGGTCAGGCCCTCTTTCACCTGAAGGATTAGCCATACTTCTGGAACCATTTTCCAGGTTCCTTGAAATAAATATCTTCGCTTTGCTGGGGACCCTAGTTTCCTGTTAAGTAGTGAATGACCCTTCTTTCCTCCCGCCAGCCACAGTCCTATTTCACAGAGGAAGAGAATGACCAGCAAGTCAACTTCTACTACAGAGAAGCAGCAACTGATAAAAGGCCAAATCTTACAAGGTGCCAACGTGAAGAAAAAGGCCCACTATCCTGCAGCCAACTCATATCAAAAGTTAATCTGTTTAGTCCTCTCTGCCGGGGTGAATCTACAGTTTTTCTTTTTGTCTCCCTCTTGCCCCATCACCAGGTGGTTGTCGTTGTCCTTCCCGGCTAGTTGCCAATAAAGTTGTTACAAAGTGACCTTGAGTGTCTTCCTTGGTGCACCCGAAACCCCGCCTTCTTCATCCGGGTGCTGCGGCGCGAATAAGAGCCGGACCGCGCTTGCGCATTGAGTCCCACTCCTTCGACCTCTGCCGCAGCCCGTGCCGCCGCCGCCTCCTGGGAAGGTAAGTGGAGGGCACAGGGAGCCCGGCCTGGCGCACTTGACCTTAAGCCTCTTTTCCTCCGCAGAGAGGAAGCGGGAGAGGAGCCCACGTCGCCTGTCACCCAATATCTCCAGCCGCGCAGTCCCGAAGAGTGTAAGATGTTCGCCTGCGCCAAGCTCGCCTGCACCCCCTCTCTGGTGCGTAGCCCAGGCAGGGTCGGGGGGATTGATATTGAAATCTTTATTTTTTTTTCATTAATAGATCCGAGCTGGATCCAGAGTTGCATACAGACCAATTTCTGCATCAGTGTTATCTCGACCAGAGGCTAGTAGGACTGGAGAGGTAATAGTAGCAATAATTGAAATTAGGTAACATACGACCTTTACCTTTATTTTCTGTTTTCCAGGGCTCTACGGTATTTAATGGGGCCCAGAATGGTGTGTCTCAGCTAATCCAAAGGGAGTTTCAGACCAGTGCAATCAGCAGAGACATTGATACTGCTGCCAAATTTATTGGTGCAGGTGCTGCAACAGTAGGAGTGGCTGGTTCTGGTGCTGGTATTGGAACAGTCTTTGGCAGCCTTATCATTGGTTATGCCAGGTAATCATTTCTATCCCTAAATAAGTTAAGAGCATGCTTGCAGTAGTTGGAAACTTAGCTACTGAAATAATAGCTACTTTGCATTAAGTGCTTACTCTGTGTCTTGCATTATATTTAAAGGGCTTTGTATGCATTATCTCACTTAATTCTCATAACACCATTTGGGGTGTTATGAGAATAACATCTATGAAGGACTAGAGACACAGAGGCCACATTACTTGCCCAGGTCATAGCTAGTAAATGTCAGAAAATGAATTTTAACTAAGTCTGACTTCAGAGTCTGCATTCCTAATTGTTAAGCTATTTTGGGAATAAAATTATTAGAGCACATTCCTTAAAAGGATCAATTTATTTTATTTAAGACCTAAACTGTCAGATCTTAAAAGGTATAGATCATATTTTCAGATGGATAAGAATGTCAGAACCCATCAAAATGAATGAAAACTAACCATTTATATTGACAGACAGCTCCCTACCTTTACACCATATTATCAGGATTGAAGGAGAATAGTGTAAGAGAGATCTAGGCAAATACTCTTCCAGCAGACTTTTCAGTTTACAAAAATCCCCACACTAGTAATCTGATTCTTTAACATTTACCAAACATGTTGAAATTAATATTTCAAAGTAACAGTCATATGTGGTCTCTTTTAGAAACCCTTCGCTGAAGCAGCAGCTGTTCTCATATGCTATCCTGGGATTTGCCTTGTCTGAAGCTATGGGTCTCTTTTGTTTGATGGTTGCTTTCTTGATTTTGTTTGCCATGTAACAAATTACTGCTTGACATGTTGGCATTCATATTAATTACGGATGTAATTCTGTGTATCTTACTGTGACTCCGAAAACTGTAGTATTGGTGTCATGGGAATGTACGTTATTTCCAAAGTCATTTCATTAAAGATGAAAACTTTAATTTCTTCTGTGATTTGTACTTACACTAAGTTTAGATTATCACAAAGAAGAACGTGCATTCAGGCAGATGCTGTCCCATTCAGAGGAAGCTACAGCAGTTGCTCCACTGATGAAAAATATTCCAATGTAATTTTTATGGGAATTCTTTTATATAGTGTTCTGCATATTGTAATTCATAGGGCTTTTGTTTATTCATATAAAGGATAAATATTTGGGTGTTTTGAGCTTCTATAAAATATGATTAATTAAAGGTAGTTAATACTCAAGATGGTCTTGAGTTTTTAAGGTCTAACATCAGTTAGAATACTTCAAATCAGAATCACCTTCCAAGACTGACTTGACAGGTGGTTCTAAAAATAAATCACGTCAGCTTTTTAGGAAATGAAGCCTTAAGCTAGGGGGTAATGTGACTTTTGTTTTTCAGTAAGTCTCACATTAAGCAATTGTGTGCCTCTAATGAATCTTCCATGTCTTTTCAGAACAGGCTCAGTCCAACTAGCAGCTAGTTTCTTACTTGAACAAGACTATTAAAAACCAAATATCAAAAAACTGAATTGGCTAGATTTTTACAGCCAAAAATTGCTGTAAGGCAGTGTGTATCACTGTTGCTAACATGTTTATAGTGGGAGTCTTGGGGATGATAGCTGGTTCAACAGTATTTTGCTGCTAATACTTTATGTTGCTTCTTGGTCAAACTTTTCCCATTCAAAGGAAGAAGATGGTGCTACTATAGACAGTTTTTCCCCTAGCAAATATATTGTACCATAATATCTATCATCCAAGTTTCAGGGTTTTTTGAAAGTTGATAATTAGGAAAGTGACATTTTACTTTTCTTAGTGCCCTTTGCCTGTTTGATTTCCATTGAGAAAGAGCAGTCACCAAAGTTCCTCAAGTGTCGGAAGACCACCTCCATCAGAATCAGTGCTTGTTTAAAAAATAAAAATCCCTAGGTTCCAGACCTACTGAATTGGACTCTTTGGACATGAGACTCAGCAATCTACATCTTTAAAAAGGCTTCCCAGGTGGTTTTTGTGCATACTGTTTGAGAGTCACTAAGTTATATATATATCCTACCTTCTGTAAAGTGAAATGAGGCCCCAAAAAGCTAAAGAGGTAGAGCTGCTACCTCGTTTTTAGTTGATTCATCATCTAGTCTATATCACCCAAAAGAATTGGAAATAGGTATTCAAACAAAAACCTGTATACAAGTATTCATAGAAGCACTACTTACAATAGCCGAAAGGTAGAAACAACCAAATGTCTATCAGCTGATGAATGGATAAGTAAAATACATCCATATAATGGAATATTCAGCCATGAAAAGGAATGAGGCACTGATACATAATGAATAGATGTGAGTGAACCCTAAGAAAGCATGCTAAGTGGAAGAAGCCAGCCACATGATTCCATTTATATGAAATATCCAAAATAGGCAAATCCACGGTGACAAAGCCAATTAGTAGTTATCAGGAACTAGGGAGGGGGTGAAAAGGGAGTGACTGCGTAATGCGTATGGGGATTCCTTTTAGGATGATGAAAATTGGATGAATTACAGCTGGTCTGATGGTAGTGGGTTATCAGAACTTATTAACATTAGTGTCATTAAAGTTGGTATATAGCCCCTCACTGCTAAATCTGGCTCAAAAATTAAAAGATTATTAAAATTTGATGAATTAGTGGTGATGGTTGCACAACATTGTAAATATAATAAATGTCACTGAATTGTACACTTTAAGGTGGTTAAAATGGCAAATTTTACATGTCTTACTGAAACTACTATTTAATACAAAGTACATAGTATAAAATTTTAAAAGTGATAGGAAAATGCTTAGATTAATATTCACCTATTCCAAGTATATTTTAAATAAAAACAGTCTTGGTAAAGACCTGTTCTTGGTGCTGGTTTTGGTGGTTGAAA